GGCGCGGCGCGGCCTCGGTGAAGCCGCCTCGTCCCCGCCCCGCCGCGCCCCGACTCACATCGCCCCGCGGCCCGGGCGGCGCCGGGCCCCGCTCCCGGGTCCCGCTGCAGCAGCCGCCGCCCGCCCGGAGCTAAGGCCTCCCCGCCCCGCCCCGCCCCGCGGCCGCGGGGTCGGAGGTCACCGGCAGCACCAACGAGACGCTGCGGGCTGGCGGACCCGAGCGGGGGCGACCGGCACGCAGCCTAGAAGGTCCCTTTGGAGGACTTTGCAGTCGGGAGCAGTGAGCATGCGCAGACGCCAGAGGGCGCTCCTGGCCAGGGGCTGAGCAAGCCCGGAGGGGACAGGGCGGAGCCTGCGGCGGAGGCGGGGCGCGGAGGCGGGGCTGAGGACACCAAAGTTGGGGGTGGTCCGGGGAGCGGAAAGGGGACGGAGGGTTGGGCGAGAAACGAAGGGAAGGGGAGAGGGTCTGAAGGGACCTGAAAGGAGAAGGGCAAGACGATGGAACCTGGAAGAGGGTTGAGGGGAGGGGAAGGGGCCAGGGGGACCACTGGGGACAAGGGGGAGAGAACTGAAGGGAAACACGCGGAGGAGCGGGGCTGGGAGACCACAGGGAGAGTTTGGGGAGACCTGGGAACTGCGGAGAGACAGGGCTGCGGGCCCGGCGAGGCGTTTCCATTCAGCGAATGGTTGAAAACCCAGCGTAAACGCGGCTCCCGGCGTCTGCTGGATGCCTGCCGGGCGCAGTCCGAGCCAGAGAGCCCTTGCACCTGCATGGCAGAGGCCATGGAGCCCGCACATTTCCACCCTGAGATCCCATAAATGTGGTTTTGTTTTCCTTTTTTTTTTCCTCCCCCCAATCTGCAGCTCCAGGCCCCTCCCTGAGCCGCCCCTCTCCACCAGCCGGGGAGGGGCGGGCGGGGGCCGCTGGGGCGTGGGAGAGGAAGGGCCGCGCTATTAGGGCGGGCGGGGGCGGACGGGGGCGGGCGCTGAAGCCTTGGGGTGGGGACCGGGTGAGGGGCCTGACGGCAGAGTCGGTCCAGAACTGCCCGGACAGCGACGCACAGCGAGGGTGAGACCCCAGCGGAGTCCTGGTCCCCTCCCGTTTCTGTGTTGGACAATTCTATGCAAACTAGAGCCAAAATGGAAGAGGGTGCAAGTCCCCTCCTGGGGCCCCAGACGCCCCCTCCTTTCTTGCTGCCTGGAGCAGGGGCAGTGCTGTTAGTGGCTACTCCTGGTGTGAACAGCCCATCCTGGCCACCTTCCACAGGAAACCTGACCTGAAGGACAGAAGAGGAAGGAAGCAGGTGGGTGTGAAGCCAGGAAGGAGGGAAGGGTGTACATGGAGGTGTTCTTATTGTTTTGGGGTAGGCTTTGCCACAAATGTCAGTGCAGAACTCTGGCTGGCCCCACCAAGAAGACAGCCCCAAGCCCCAGGATCCAGGTCCACCAGCCAACTCAGACAGTGACTCAGGCCACCTGCCGGGGGAGGACCCTGAGGATACCCATGCTCAGGTAGTAGAGTCGTGCCCTTCCTCTGAGACCAATTCACTCCTCCCCTTCTTCCATGTCTCCTCAGGGTCCTGCAGTTCTGAGCTTGGGTTCCCTTTGCCTGGACACCAACCAAGCCCCCAACTGGACTGGACTTCAGACCCTCCTGCAGCAACTCCCTCCGCAGGACATTGATGTGGGTCTCCTCTCCCCATCTTCCCTCTCTTGCTCCCAGTAATTGTAGAGGACTGTTTCTGCAGGAGCGCTACTGCCTGGCCCTTGGGGAGGAGGAGCGGGCCGAGCTGCAGCTCTTCTGTGCCAGGCGGAAGCAGGAAGCCCTGGGACAGGGGGTAGCCCGCCTGGTACTTCCCAAGCTTGAAGGACACACCTGTGAGAAGGTATGTAGCACCCCTCCCCCCAAATTCCCCTTCTCCGACCACCTCAGCACCTCCCCTCTGACAGTGTAGGGAGCTGCTGAAGCCAGGGGAGTACGGAGTGTTTGCAGCCCGGGCAGGGGAACAGCGCTGCTGGCACCAGCCTTGCTTTGCCTGCCAGGCCTGTGGCCAGGCCCTGATAAACCTCATCTACTTCTACCATGATGGACAACTCTACTGCGGCCGTCATCATGCAGAGTTGCTGCGCCCGCGCTGCCCGGCTTGTGACCAGGTACAGCCTGGAGGGGAGGAACTGGGGGTCTGGAAACGTTCCCCTCTCCCTCTCCCTCTCCCAGCTGATCTTCTCCTGGCGCTGCACCGAGGCGGAGGGACAGCGCTGGCATGAGAACCACTTCTGTTGCCAGGACTGCGCCGGGCCTCTGGGCGGGGGACGTTATGCCCTGCCTGGGGGAAGCCCCTGCTGCCCCAGCTGCTTCGAGAACCGCTACTCGGATGCAGGCTCGAGCTGGGCCGGGGCACTGGAAGGGCAGGCATTCCTTGGTAAGGGAGAGGATGCAGAGCAAAGCGGGAGGGAGACCAGCGTTTCCGACCCGGCCCGGAACAGGGGAGACTGGACTCGACCGAACTGAAGGAAGGGACCAAACCTCGGTGAACTCTGCAACCCTCTCCCGAACACTCCTCGCTGCTGCCGGCGGTTCCAGCCTGCAAACTCAGAGGGGGCTGCCTGGATCCAGTCCCCAGCAGGAGAACCGACCTGGGGACAAAGCGGAGGCACCCAAAGGGCAGGAGCAATGCCGCCTGGAGACTATTCGTGATCCCAAGGACACCCCTTTCTCCACCTGCTCCTCCTCCTCTGACTCGGAACCTGAAGGATTTTTCTTAGGCGAGCGCCTTCCCCAGTCCTGGAAGACCCCCGGAAGCCTCCAAGCAGAGGACAGCAACGCCTCTAAGACGCACTGCACCATGTGCTAGTGGCGCAGCTCAGAGAGGGGATGTGAGTGGGAGGAAAGGGGTCTGTAAAGCGGGAGAACAAGGCTAGCCTCCCCCTAACAATCCTAGACTGAGACGCAGTCAGGCGCACGCCCGCAAGAGGCGGCGAGGTGACAAGTTTGGAGTGCGCCCCCTTCAGTACTGCGCGTTCTAAGACTTTTGGCGGAGACTTTCTTGGCAAAACCCATTCCCCAAAGCTACGCTTCCCCTGCTGAGATAGCCCCTACCCCCACCTCCACAGGCTGGGACAGCCCCGTCCCCACCATCCTCCTCCCAAGCCAATTAAATGATCACAGCACGCGTGACAGTTACCGGCTGGAGAGCCGGAGGTGGGACC